TTTGTTTTTGTTTTTTTTTTGAGACGGAGTCTCGCTCTTGTTGCCCAGGCTGGAGTGCAATGGCACGATCTCGGCTCACTGCAACCTCCGCCTCCCGGGTTCAAGTGATTCTCCTGCCTCAGCCTCCCAAGTAGCTGGGATTATAGGCATGCGCCACCACACTGGCTAATTTTGTATTTTAGGAGAGACAGGGTTTCTCCATGTTGGTCAGGCTGGTCTGGAACTCCCGACCTCAGGTGATCCGCCTGCCTTGGCCTCCCAAAGTGCTGGGGTTACAGGCATGAGCCACTGTGCCCAGCCTTAATGTTTTTAATGTTGCATTTCTAAAGTATTAGAATCATACTTAAGATAGAATTTTGTTTTGTTTTTTTTTTACTTACCGATATAGGGGGTTTGTATACTATTAAAGTTTTCTCATAACAAGAGTTTTATGACAAATAATTGGTTGGTTGGATGTATTACTGCTTTCCTTTGTTTTAAATGCTGCTTCATTTCTGGAAAGATACGAGAACCAGATAACAAGCCTTATTGGGCTTGCATCATTTAACTTCATGTAAAAGCTAGTATACACCATGTCCTGGCAAAATTATAATTTGATACACACCATAAAAATTAGGGATTTAATACTTTCAGCTCTGATATCAGTTGCCAAATACTTGGTAAAATGTGGATCTTAATTTTCCAGATTTGTATTGTTCTGACAAAGGAGGAGTAGAATTTTAGAAATCAGTTTTCCATCTTTTTAGAAATACTAGAAAAGCTTTAATTTGTCATTTATGGCTGCTTCTCAAGATATTCAGAAGTATCATTGTATTACTACTTCTAATTCTTAATAAAATTCAAAATATAAGTAGTAATTTAGAGGTCAGAATTATTTTATTGTTTAATCAGAGAAGGCTTTATAGAATAGGTCAGTTAAACAAAACTCATTATGTTAACATAGGTGAATTATCTTTTTCCCCCTTTAGGACTTGAATTTTATGGATACATTAAGCTAATAAATTTTATTAGACTTAAGGTAAGTTGACAGCTTAATTTATAATTTCGTTTAGAAATCAAAGAAATGCTACAGTGACTGTCAGTGTACTGATTATTTAAAAGAATATGAGGAACTGCATTAAATTTGGTACTCATCATATTGGGGGAATCACGGACATTAGGAGGTAGCACAGCAGAAAGCACCATGTAAATGTCTACCATAACTAACAAATATTGTTTTCACTGCATCTAAGAGATGAATCGGTGTATGTGAAAAAGTAATTCAGTGTCAAATAAAGGGAAATACTGATGGACAGGATCTGTAAAATCAGAAATAATTTCTAATGTGATTTTAAGTATTTTGGTTGCTCTTTTTTATTCTGTTTTTTTTCAGATACTTTGTTTTTTTTTTTTTTTGTCCTGTTTAAATGAATGTTTAATGACATGACAACGCTTTCCCCAAATCCAAACAGTAAAAAAAACTCTGCGTTGAAACTGCTGGTTAAGCAGTCGTCCAGCAAGTTAATGAAATGACAGGCACGTAGACTTTTTGGAGACATACTGACTTTTGAAAAAAACATGAGATTAATTTTATATCCAGAATCCTACAGTTGAGTACATGAATTCCATATACAACCCAGTGCCTTGGGAGAAAGAAGAGTATTTGAAGCCAGTATTAGAAGATGACCTTTTACTTCAATTTGGTAAGATGAACATAAGTGTATCTCCTTTAATTGGCCTGATAATAATGTCCATTTATTTCTTTAGATGTAGAAGATCTTTATGAACCGGTGTCAGTACCCTTCTCATACCCCAATGGACTCAGTGAAAATACATCTGTTGTTGAAAAATTGAAACATATGGAAGCCAGGGCACTGTCTGCTGAAGCCGCATTGGCCAGAGCACGTGAGGATCTGCAAAAAATGAAGTAATTTATCAATCTTGCAAAATTAATTGTTTTGTCTCAAGGGTGTATTTCAAATTGATTACAGACAATTTGCTCAGGATTTTGTGATGCACACAGATGTCAGAACCTGCTCGTCATCTACTAGTGTCATTGCGGACCTCCAGGAGGATGAGGATGGTGTTTATTTCAGCTCATACGGGCATTATGGGATACATGAAGAAATGCTAAAGGTTAGAAAAGAACACAAATGCGTCAAATCCATATAAACACAGCGTTTTCCTCTCTCCACCCTAGGACAAAATACGAACAGAAAGCTACCGAGATTTCATATACCAAAATCCACATATCTTCAAAGACAAGGTAAGTAGTATAGGTTATAGAATTATACATTTGTTTTGTTTTGGTTTTTTCTTAATTACCCTAGGTAGTTTTGGATGTTGGGTGTGGAACTGGAATTCTCTCTATGTTTGCTGCTAAAGCTGGGGCGAAGAAGGTTCTTGGAGTTGATCAATCTGAAATACTTTACCAGGCAATGGATATTATAAGGTACATATATTTTAAGCCTTCATTTAAGATTAAACCTACTAATCTAATTCATTATAATTTTCAGACTAAATAAACTTGAAGATACTATTACACTAATTAAAGGAAAGATTGAAGAAGTTCATCTTCCTGTAGAAAAAGTAGATGTTATCATATCTGAGTGGATGGTGAGTGTTTATAGAAAAAACTACTTTCACTGCTAAACTCTTTTTTTCCCCTTTTTTTATGCAGGGCTATTTTCTTCTGTTTGAGTCTATGTTAGATTCTGTCCTTTATGCAAAGAACAAATACTTGGCAAAAGGAGGCTCGGGTGAGTATAAAATTCTGGTTTTAATAATCTAATGCTTAATTGTTGGGCATTTTGTTTGTTACAGTCTACCCTGACATTTGCACTATCAGCCTTGTAGCAGTGAGTGATGTGAATAAACATGCTGATAGAATTGCTTTTTGGGATGATGTCTATGGCTTCAAGATGTCCTGCATGAAGAAAGCAGTTATTCCAGAAGCTGTTGTGGAAGTTTTAGATCCGAAGACTCTTATTTCAGAACCTTGTGGTATTAAGGTAGGTGTTTTACCAACTTTATTTTTTATAATAAGCTCTTTCTTCACTTCTTTTTAATGGGTAGCATATAGATTGCCATACGACGTCTATCTCAGATTTGGAATTTTCATCAGATTTTACCCTGAAAATCACAAGGACATCCATGTGCACGGTAAGCTATTTCATTCTGCTTTTACAAATTTCTAAGCATTTATATTTCTTTTTTTAAAAAACAGGCAATTGCTGGCTACTTTGATATATATTTTGAGAAGAATTGCCACAACAGGGTAAGTATCATGAATTATCTCATAAGAATTAATCATCAAATACCTTTGAACTTTACCAATTCAGGTCGTGTTCTCTACGGGCCCTCAGAGCACCAAAACACACTGGAAACAAACAGTATTTCTACTGGAAAAACCATTTTCAGTTAAAGCAGGTGAGAAAGAATAGTAGGGGGGAAGTATCTTAAATTCTTAACAATTTTTGCCTTTGTTTTACAGGTGAAGCCTTGAAAGGAAAGGTCACAGTTCACAAGAATAAGAAAGATCCACGTTCTCTCACCGTGACCCTCACGTTGAATAATTCAACTCAAACTTATGGTCTCCAGTGAAACAGCCATAAAAGCACACTACCTTGTAGTTTTTAATGTGGGGGTAGAGTGGGTCAGCAGGAGGGAGCTGGTTTTATGTGAGCAGATGGATGGATGATGGACCCTTTCCTAATGAGCCTCCTCAATAAGAGAGAAGTTCTCATTGTGGGAATCTGACATAGTTCAGCTGAGGAAGAGAATCAGCTGATCCTCATGGTCTGCCACGTAATCATTTTCTTAGACGTTTGCTCCACCAGATTTAACCAAATGTAACTCCCACATTGAGTTTATCTATATTGAAAATCATTTACATTGGCCTATATTTGGAAGAGAGATAGTCTTTTGTTTTTAATAAGTTTCTTACTATAAATTTTAAACAAATTGGTTAGTTATTTGGATATTTTATTAAACTAGTAACACAGGTACTACACATTTTATTATGGACTCCTCTGAGGAGGAGTTTTTAATTGTATTTGCTAGAAAATCAGGATGTAATAAAGATTTGTATAAAAAAACTAAAATATGGAAAAGAGCTTCAGCCTTCATATACAAATCATATATGCAGACAGCCTAGTTGATTATCTAGCATACTTAGGGTTCTCATTTTGTAGTTTCTTCCCTCTTTGTGACTATTCCTTAGCCTTATAGATTTCTAGTACTGCCCAGGAAATCTAATTTCAATACATTTATCCTAGGTTTCATGAAAGTTTTTAAAGATTGGGATAAATATGTACTTATTTACTAACGTATTATCTTTTTCAAACCAGATTTATGTGCAAAGGTTAAACATGTAACTGTTACTAAGCAGTCTATAAAGTTGTCATTTACAATTACTGATTCAATTTGAAATGTAGAATAAAATTTTAATAAAATGTATCAACTTATAAAATATTTTAAAAATATTGATATTATAAAAGTTTTCAATAAAATATATCAAACAACATTATAAAATATTTCAACAGGGTATGGTAGCTCATA